TGGTCTTGAACCCCTGACCTCAAGTGATCTGCCCACCTCGGCCTCCCAAAGTGCCGGGATTACAGGTGTGAGCCACCATACCTGGCCTCTTTATTCTGATTGTTAATCTAAATGGAGAAAGGGGTGTTTGTTTTATTCTTTCAATTTTCTGTGTGTTTAAATATTTTGTAATGAAAAGGGGAAAAATACATGTTGTTTTTGGAATCAGCAGGAATGAGAGGAATACTTCAATTCTGGAGTACAAAAGAATCCAAGAGGTTTTTTTGGACCTAGTGGGCAGCATGGCTCCTGCCTTCAGGCACACTGTGTTCCCGAACCATATGTAGAGAAGAAACTCTGCCTCTGCCTGCCCTCGGCTTATCAGACCTAGACTGAAAGCATTAGTTATGGGATAAATGAGGTGTGCTAAAAACTTACTAGTACTCTTGAAGCGATTAGAAAGGTGTTACGCTAAGAACATCCTTAGTCATCATTAGATAATCAGAGGGAAAATGTAAAGACATGAAAAGTGGGGCGAACCTCTTGTTAACTCAGATGGGTACAGTCGGCCCTCCATATCATGGGTTCCACTTCCGTGGATTCACCCAACCTTGGATTGAAGATATTTTGGGAGAAAAATTGCATGTGTACCAAACGGGGACTTTATTTTCTTATATTAAACAATATAACAACTATTTACATAGCATTTGCATTGCATTAGGTATTATAAGTAGCCTAGAGATGACTTAAAGTATATGGGAGGGCCTACGTAGACTATATATAAATACTGCACCATTTTATATCAGGGACTCGACCATCTGCCGATTTTGGTATCCACCAGAGGTCCTGGAACCAGCCCCCTGTGGATACTGAGGGATTACTGTATATTCTACCTCAGCTAAAAAACTGGTAACTAAGCATGAACTAACTTCATTTTCTCTCTTCCTGGAAGGGTTATTTTGGAAAAGGTATTCTTTCAAGAAGCCGTCCAAGCTTCACAATTTCAGATCCTAAACTGGTTGCTAAATGGAAAGGTAAAGTTGTTGTATCATTCAGTTCTTTTGACAAATTAATCATTTTCCTTTGTTTTTGATCTTATATCTCAGGCTATATAGTAAAATTCTAGAGAAGTAACATGTACACTGGCAGTTTTACTGCCAAAGTTAGCTAGAATAATTCTAATCAAAGCAAAAGGGTTATGATTGGGTGACAGTGTGTTTAATTTCTAGAATTATCAAGTGTTAATTGGGCTTTTCTGTTGTTAAGTGTTTGCTTAGCAGAGTACTATGCCTATGGCAGGTACTGGTAGTTAAGTACCTGCTCACCTGTGGCACTATGCAAAATTTTTAAAATTTTGTTTCCAGAATTAGAATTTGTAATAGCCATGACATGTATGTGTGTGGTTCTCCCTTGCTGATTCTCTTTAATTTATAAATGTTTTAGAATATTTATCTAAGGAATTCTCATGGTAATTACTTAAGAACCAATACCAGCATGTTAAAACATAATTAGAAAGGATCTTTTAAAGGTTTTATTGTAAGAAAATATACAGATTAAAACTGCACTGAGATAACATGTCAACAATCAGGCAGAAATCCAAAAGTCTGACAATATACTGCATTGGTGAGGACTTCAGAAACAGACCTTCTCTTGCATTGCTGGTGGGGTGCTTGTGGTACCACCCTCATGGAGGTGAATTTGGCAATGTCTAGCAAAATTACCTATGCATTTACTTTGTTTTCTTTTCCCCCATTCCTCTCTTTCCTCAGTCCCTGGTAACCTTTATATGTTTTCTGTCTATGAATTTACCTATTATAGATATTTCATATATAAATAACAATCATACAATATTTGCCCTTTTGTGTCTGTTGCTTTCACTTAGCATATTTTCGAGGTTTGTCCCTGCCATAGTGTCTATCAGAACTTCATTCCGTTTTATAGTGGAATAATATTCCATTGTTTGGACATAGTGCCTTTAGCTCATCTGCTGATGGACACTTAGATTGTTTCTGTATTTTGGCTTTTCTGAATAATACTGTTGTGAATATTTGCATACACGTATCTGAGTCTATTTTTAGTTGTTTTGGATATATACCCAGGAGTAGAATTAATGGGTCATATGATAATTGTCTGTTTAACATTTTAAGAACTAGCTAAACTATTTTCCACATTGACCGCATCATTGTACATTCCCACCAGCAATGCACCAAAGGTTCCAATTTCTCTACATCCTTGCCAACACTTGTTTAAAAAAATAATAGTCGGCCAGGCGCGGTAGCTCACGCCTGTAATCCCAGCACTTTGGGAGGCCGAGGCGGGCAGATCATGAGGTCAGGAGTTCGAGACTAGCCTGACCAAGATGGTGAAACCCCATCTCTACTAAAAATACAAAAATTAGCCGGGCATGGTGCTGTGCACCTGTAATCCCAGCTACTCAGGAGGCTGAGGCAGGAGAATCACTTGAACCCGAGAGGCAGAGGTTGCAGTGAGCCGAGATTGCACCACTGCACTCCAGCCTGGGCGACAGAGCAAGACTCCGTTTCTAAATAAATAAATAAATAACAGAGCAAGACTCCATTTCTAAATAAATAAATAAAATAAAATAGTCATCCTAATGAGTATTAAATGGTAAAAGTTTTTCATTTTAATGAAGTCCAATTTATCTATTTTTTCTACTATTGCCTGTGCTTTTGGTATCTATTTAAGAAACCGTTGCCAAGTCCAAATCATGCAGATTTCCCTGGTGTTTTCTTTTAAGAGGTTTATAGTTTGAACTCTTAAGTTTAGGTCTTTGGTCCATTTTGTGTTAATTTTCGTATACTGTGTAAAGTAAGGGTCCAGCTTCATTGTTTTGCCTGTGGATATCCAGTTGTCCCAGTATATGCGTTTACTTTTGATCCAGCAATCTCACTTCTAGGAATTTATCTTAACAATACGCTGACAAAAATATGAAAAGAAATAGCACAGGGCTATTCATGCAACACTGTAATATCCAAAGACTGGGAACAACTTACATGTTCATCAGGAGAGGACCTGTGGAATAATCCATATTTATATAATTAATCCATATAATGAAGGACCGTGGAGCTGAGACAGGAATGGGAGATCGCTAGGATATGCTGGTAAGCGAAGACAGCACAGTATAAAGGAAAGTTGCCTGAAACTAATAGAACTTCTTTGTTCCAGATATGAAGACAAACATGCCTATCATCACATCAAAGAGGTAAGTCATAATGAACTTTGGCTTCTGTCAAAGTGCTGTTTCTAACAGTATTTCTGTCTTGCAGGTATCAGCATAGTGTTGAGTGGGCAGCAGAGCTGATGCGTAGACAGGGGCAGGATGAGAGTACAGTGCGCAGAATCCTCAAGGATTACACGAAACCGCTTGAGCATCCTCCTGTGAAAAGGAATGAAGAGGCTCAAGTGCATGACAAGCTTAACTCTGGAATGGTTTCCAACATGGAAGGCACAGCAGGGGGAGAGAGACCTTCTGTGGTAAACGGGGACTCTGGAAAGTCAGGTGGTGTGGGTGATCCCCGTGAGCCATTAGGCTGCCTGCAGGAGGGCTCTGGCTGCCACCCAACAACAGAGAGCTTTGAGAAAAGCGTGCGAGAGGATGCCTCACCTCTGCCCCATGTCTGTTGCTGCAAACAAGATGCTCTCATCCTCCAGCGTGGCCTTCATCATGAAGACGGCAGCCAGCACATCGGCCTCCTGCATCCTGGGGACAGAGGGCCTGACCATGAGTACGTGCTGGTCGAGGAAGCGGAGTGTGCCATGAGCGAGAGGGAGGCTGCCCCAAATGAGGAAGTAAGTAGAAGAAAATAAATCGCTTCCTCCAAGTTCTGTATATATTGTATTTCTTTCTCTTTAGTTGGTGCAAAGAAACAGGTTAATATGCAGAAGAAATCCATATAGGATCTTTGAGTATTTGCAACTCAGCCTAGAAGAGGTATGTTTTCAACATATTATTATTTCAGCCATTAATGAGCATTTTCTGCTTGCTGTATTTTCAGGCCTTTTTCTTGGTCTATGCTCTGGGATGTTTAAGTATTTACTATGAGAAGGTAAGATGCTTTGTTTACATACAACCCACTTAAATGCTTTTTGTTTTTTTGTAAATAACTTTAGGAGCCTTTAACGATAGTGAAGCTCTGGAAAGCTTTCACTGTAGTTCAGCCCACGTTCAGAACCACCTACATGGCCTACCATTACTTTCGAAGCAAGGGCTGGGTGCCCAAAGTGGGACTCAAGTACGGGACAGATTTACGTAAGTAATTCTTGGCGTGGTGTGTGTGAGAATTATACTTCTTTTTTTTCTTTCTTCTTTGCAGTGCTATATCGGAAAGGCCCTCCATTTTACCATGCAAGGTTCGGAGTGATTTTTAAATAAACTAATGGGTTACTTTTAACATGCTTTTTCTGTATTTTCCAGTTATTCTGTCATTATCGAGCTAGTTGATGACCATTTTGAAGGCTCTCTCCGCAGGCCTCTCAGTTGGAAGTCCCTGGCTGCCTTGAGCAGAGTTTCCGTTAATGTCTCTAAGGTAACACAACATCAGCTTTGCCATTGGAGTGTGGATACAGAAGTGGTTTTTCATTTCTCAATAGGAACTTATGCTGTGCTATTTGATTAAACCCTCTACTATGACTGACAAGGAAATGGAGTCACCAGAATGTATGAAAAGGATTAAAGTTCAGGTGGGTAAACTCAGAGAAATTCATGTCATCCCTAAGAAATGGTCTTTTTTTTTATTGGTTGTAGGAGGTGATTCTGAGTCGATGGGTTTCTTCACGAGAGAGGAGTGACCAAGACGATCTTTAACAATTCAACCTCAAATTTCTAATTTCACCAACAACTATTTATTGAGGGCTAGGTAAAAAGTTCTTTTTGTTGTAATCGTCCATTAATTCATAAGTTTTAAAGGGCATGGTGCTCCCAGCACCAGAAAACTATCAGTGTTTTTAAAGATAAATTACACAAGGGAGGAGAAAGATCCCTGTGCTAGGACTGCAGATTCTATACTTGCGTTGGCCTCTAACTCTCCAATCCAGAGCCTCCTGCCTCTGGCGTCAGTCTTTTCCCTCATCCACTCACTGGGGAGATTGGACTAGAGGAGTCCTGAGAGGACACTTCCAACAAGAGACATTTATTCTCTGATTTTACCTGAAAATGGTAGTAGTTTACATTTATACAGTACAGTTTATGAAGCACTTTCATACGCAGGCATCTCTTGTTACCTACATCTAAGCTGTTCCCGAAAGAGTGTTACAGAACACAACAGTATTGTACAATATTCGATAAGCATATCTTCACTGCACTTGTTATAAAAATGAGTGGTGAAATAATGTTTGGAGACATAATGAAAGCGATTAACATTTGGCAAAATATAATAAAGCCTTTTTGTAATTGGTGAGAAAGTCATGAAGACTTAAGTTGCCTCAGGGCATCTGGTGGCAAGAGGAGGGAGATGGGTGGCTGGGCATGGTGGCCCATACCTATAATCCCAGCACTTGGGAGGCCTTGGGAGGCCAAGGCGCATGGATCGCTTGAGCCCAGGAGTTGGAGACCAGCTTGGGCAACATGGTGAAACCTCCTCTCTACTAACAAAAATTATCCAAGCATTGTAGCACATGCCTGTAATTCCAGCTGCTCAGGAGACTAAGGTAGGAGGATCGCTTGAGCCCAGGAGGAAGAGGTTGCAGTGAGCGGAGATTGTGCCACTGCAATCCAGCCTGAGCAATAGAGCAAGGTCCTGTCTCAAAAAAAAAAAAAAAAAAAAAAAAAAATGTG